TCCTATTCTCTTCGGAATTATCTCACTAGGTTCTGCTTGGCCCACTACACTGAAAACTGCTTTTGTCAGGGTAACCAATAATATTGAATTTACTAAGTCTGGAAGTCAAACCTTGGTCCTCACATTGACTTGGTTGACCATATTCCTTCCTTCTTGAAATATTTTTGTACATGGCTTCCAGGACACAACTATCCTACCTACTAATCCTCTTCCTACCTCACTGGCTGTTCCCTCTTGATCTCACAAAGCCTAAATGTTGGGGTTCAGGTCTTGGGTGTCTTTTCTTCTTCATTCACACCCTCTTGCCAGGTGACCTCATCCAGTTTCATGGTTTTACACTGTCAACTGAAGAATAACGAGGTTCATAAATTTAGAAAGGAGAGCTTTATTTTTCATAAAGAGTACTGAGTGTCAAGTATGTGCCAAGCAAGGTGTCTGCCACTGACGGAGCAATGCCCAAGCAGCGGACACCAAGGCCAAGAAGGCGAAGGCTGGACAGAAGGTCCTGAGAAAACCGTGAGAATATGGAGGAGGGGGAGGAGGAATAAGAACAGGAGGAGGAGGGGGAGGAGGAATAAGAACAGGAGGAGGAGGAAGAGGAGGGGGAGAGAGGAAGAGGGGCAGGAGGAAGAGGAAGAGGAGAAAGCGGAAGTGGGGGAGGAGGAGGAGGAGTTGGAAGGGGAGGAGGAAGAGGGGGAGCAGGAAGAGGGGCAGAAGGAAGAAGAAGAGGGGGAGGAGAAAGAGATAGAAGAGTAAGAGGAGGGGGAAGAAAGACAAGGGGAAGGGGAGGAGGAGGAGGACGGGGAGGAGCTTCGCCGCGGCCTGCTCCGCCCAGCCGGGGTCGGTGGCCGCATGGCTTCGGTCTCCTCTGCGACCTTCTCGGGCCACGGGGCTCGGTCCCTACTGCAGTTCCTGCGGCTGGTAGGGCAGCTCAAGGTGAGCGGGCACCAGGCCGGGAGGCCGCGGCCGAGCGGGCGGGACTGTGGGGCGGCGGAGCTTCCGGCCTCCCCGCTCGGCCGGCGGTCTTTGCCCTTCCTGCGCCGCGTCCGCCACGCCGAATTCCGGAAAGGCCCCAGTCCTGCGGATGCGGCCGCGCGTTGCCGACGGTGGACGGAGGAAGCAGCCGGCGGGACAGGCTGGCCAGCTGGGGCGGCCCGGAGTCTGAGCCTAGAGCCTGGCGCCGCGAGGTCCGCACTGCAGCCGCGCCAGTTCCCGGAGATTTAAGTGGAGCTTTTTATGTCTGTCTCACAGTTACTTCCAGAAACAAGACTTTTCTCCCGGCCACCCCCCAAACGGGATTTAATGTAATACACACGAGTTTCATCATGTGCGTCTTCCCCGTCTCTCTCCCAAGTTCAAAGTAAATTATCCGTTTCATGCCACTCTGACTACTAAAACTTCTTTTTCTTCTTCATATTTATCAGAGAGTCCCACGAACTGGCTGGGTATACAGAAATGTCCAGAGGCCGGAGAGCGTTTCAGATCACATGTACCGGATGGCAGTTATGGCTATGGTGATCAAAGATGACCGTCTTAACAAAGACCGGTAAGCTGAGCTGGACTTTGATGCTCGTGAGAGTGTAATTATTCGACATTTCTTGCCTGATCAGATGTGTACGCCTAGCCCTGGTTCATGATATGGCAGAATGCATCGTTGGGGACATAGCACCAGCAGATAACATCCCCAAAGAAGAAAAACATAGGCGAGAAGAGGTCAGTGTTGACTATTGACTGTGCAAAAAACCATATAATTAAAGATAATGGTTTAATATTTCAGGAAGCTATGAAGCAGATAACCCAGCTCCTACCAGAGGACCTCAGAAAGGAGCTCTATGAACTTTGGGAAGTAAGTATATATGGTACGTTACTGTTTTTAATAATCATGCTGCTTTAATTGTCCCTTTACTTAGGAGTACGAGACCCAATCTAGTGCAGAAGCCAAATTTGTGAAGCAGCTAGACCAATGTGAAATGATTCTTCAAGCATCTGAATATGAAGACCTTGAACACAAACCTGGGAGACTGCAAGACTTCTATGATTCCACAGCAGGTACTCAACACCATTTTCAACAAGAGTCCATTAATGTATTTTTCCCTGTTCTTTTGCTTTGCAGGAAAATTCAATCACCCTGAGATAGTCCAGCTTGTTTCTGAACTTGAGGCAGAAAGAAGCACTAACATAGCTGCAGCTGCCAGTGAGCCACACTCCTGAGACACTCTCTAAATTGCTGCACTCCTGTAACAAACATTATTTTTCCATTTCATTGTATTGTGTTTTGCCATTGTTGGTCTGTTGATTTCCCTAGATGTGAGTCTGTTTGTTTTCAATTGTCTGAACTTCAGCAAGAAATGTGATACAACTTGGGCACTAAAAGAAGCCACAGAACAGGAAGCGGTCATGAAAGTGCCATGGATGAACACTGGAGGTGGCAGTGCCTGTTTATGAACTAAATAAATAAATATTAAACACCTAAAATATTAGAATATTTATTGGAGATTTAAAATCATCTTATTCTGACTTAATTACCGATATCCCCGAAGGCTAGGTTCATTGAATAATAGAAAATTTCATTATGATTGCTTTTAAGAACAGATTCTTCAGCTGATTTAGTGATAAGAATCCAGAAAAGAAAATGTACTAGTGATGTATTCTCTCCCCAGATGAAATTGCTGCCTTATTCAGATTTACTCTCTTGAGCCAGATTTTGAATTTCACTGCAGACTGCTTCAGACTTCTAATCATAGGCTTGTAAACCTACTAATAGGCTCTGCCCCTCTTCCCAATACTTTTTGTCATTTAGAGATATAAACCGGGGCATATAAAAATGCAACTTGTATTCCTTTGTATATTTTTCCCTGTCTGACTTATAAATCTTGAGACCTTTATTGTAAAAGCATGTATCATCAGGTGAGAAATATAAATAGGAACTGGGGTCATTGAGCCTCAGGTAGGGAATATATCAACCCGATTTCTTCCTCTCTTTTCCCTTTTATAGGATAAATAATCCACCCTGTCTGCCTTTACATTGAATAGTGCAAA